CCTTGAAAAACATTAGTTTTTCAGGATAAACCAAGTAACCTGTTCATGTCAGCTATACCTGTATTGTTTCCCAGATCCTAAGCTTGCTAGAGAAGCAGTTTATATTCACTTTTCTTCTAAGTTAGCAAAAATTCCATGAAAACATGATGTTCCAGATGTGGCTTAATGGATGTAATTATGTGTTATTGCTGGTATTGTTTCTGTGTCTGCCTAATCTTTACTGCTACCCTGATATGAGCCAGTTCCTGAGGGTTTGACTGATTTGTATTTTCTTTACCTATACTTTGTCTTGCAGTGAAAGCCCTGGATAATATATCATGAGGATCTACTTTATTTTGCCTATTGATGGTTATTTTGGTGATAGGGTCAAGGAACAGAATTTTAAAGTGAAAAGACAATTCCATTGACTATTATATATTGACGCCTTGTGTGTGCGATGACCAACATGCTTTAGAAAGAGTCTCTATCTGCAAGGGGTGTACCTTTCCAGGAAGGGGAACACAACCATCACAAAACTCATTTAGGCACAGTCCCAGGTGATTAATATTAATAATAGTGTTGTGAGGATTCAGGAAAGGGAAAAATAACTACAACTTGGGATGGGTAGGGAACACTTCCTGAGGAATTGAGACTCCTTTACGATCATGTCAGATGTATGGTAAGTAGCGTATCTCATGTGGATAGAAAAATGAATACAATTGTGCAATTAGAATGAATTGTACAAATATGGAGACCTATTTGTATACTAGAATAACAGGCAGCTTTGTGGGGGAGAGTAAAAGAGAATAGGAAGAAGTAAACTGCTGAAATTGTGAGGGGTATTTAGTGTTTTTTCAAAAATTAATATATTTGGAAATGTCCTATTTTAAGCATGGGCTATAAATATTAGGGCTGGAAGATCCTTCATAATTTTGCTGACATACAAAAGAACCTGCTGTATTTTTGAGCTTGTGTCTATATATTACCACCATGGGTGCTATTAACCTCAGTGTTTTCTGTATATTTCAGACATTAGTCTTTAACCATGGGGGACTGGAACTTATTGGGTGGCATCCTAGAGGAAGTTCACTCCCACTCAACCATAGTGGGGAAAATCTGGCTGACCATCCTCTTCATCTTCCGAATGCTGGTACTTCGTGTGGCTGCTGAGGATGTCTGGGATGATGAACAGTCAGCATTTGCCTGCAACACCCGGCAGCCAGGTTGCAACAATATCTGTTATGATGATGCATTCCCTATCTCTTTGATCAGGTTCTGGGTTTTACAGATCATCTTTGTGTCTTCTCCTTCTTTGGTCTATATGGGCCATGCACTTTATAGGCTCAGGGCCTTTGAGAAAGACAGGCAGAGGAAAAAGTCACACCTTAGAGCCCAGATGGAGAATCCAGATCTTGACTTGGAGGAGCAGCAAAGAATAGATAGGGAACTGAGGAGGTTAGAGGAGCAGAAGAGGATCCATAAAGTCCCTCTGAAAGGATGTCTGCTGCGTACTTATGTCTTACACATCTTGACCAGATCTGTGCTGGAAGTAGGATTCATGATAGGCCAATATATTCTCTATGGGTTTCAAATGCACCCCCTTTACAAATGCACTCAACCTCCTTGCCCCAATGCGGTGGATTGCTTTGTATCCAGGCCCACTGAGAAGACAATTTTCATGCTTTTTATGCACAGCATTGCAGCCATTTCCTTGTTACTCAATATACTGGAAATATTTCATCTAGGCATCAGAAAAATTATGAGGACACTTTATAAGAAATCCAGCAGTGAGGGCATTGAGGATGAAACAGGCCCTCCATTCCATTTGAAGAAATATTCTGTGGCCCAGCAGTGTATGATTTGCTCTTCATTGCCTGAAAGAATCTCTCCACTTCAAGCTAACAATCAACAGCAAGTCATTCGAGTTAATGTGCCAAAGTCTAAAACCATGTGGCAAATCCCACAGCCAAGGCAACTTGAAGTAGACCCTTCCAATGGGAAAAAGGACTGGTCTGAGAAGGATCAGCATAGCGGACAGCTCCATGTTCACAGCCCGTGTCCCTGGGCTGGCAGTGCTGGAAATCAGCACCTGGGACAGCAATCAGACCATTCCTCATTTGGCCTGCAGAATACAATGTCTCAGTCCTGGCTAGGTACAACTACGGCTCCTAGAAACTGTCCATCCTTTGCAGTAGGAACCTGGGAGCAGTCCCAGGACCCAGAACCCTCAGGTGAGCCTCTCACAGATCTTCATAGTCACTGCAGAGACAGTGAAGGCAGCATGAGAGAGAGTGGGGTCTGGATAGACAGATCTCGCCCAGGCAGTCGCAAGGCCAGCTTTCTGTCCAGATTGTTGTCTGAAAAGCGACATCTGCACAGTGACTCAGGAAGCTCTGGTTCTCGGAATAGCTCCTGCTTGGATTTTCCTCACTGGGAAAACAGCCCCTCACCTCTGCCTTCAGTCACTGGGCACAGAACATCAATGGTAAGACAGGCAGCCCTACCGATCATGGAACTATCACAAGAGCTGTTCCATTCTGGATGCTTTCTTTTTCCTTTCTTTCTTCCTGGGGTGTGTATGTATGTTTGTGTTGACAGAGAGGCAGATGGAGGGGGAGATTATTTATGGAGAGATAAAATTATTCATTCGATACATTCAGTTAAATTCAATTCATAAAATAGACTTAGAAAAATCTTATTATATCAATCGCTCTTATAAGTGCTGGGCA